AGTTGAATATATCACTATCATATGATATGACTTAGGTAATTTTCTCCATCTTCACTTTCATCATTTTTGCTCAAAGCACCATATCTCTCACTTAGTCTATCTCACTGTTATCCTAACCAGTCTATCTACAGGTTTTCTTGTCTCTGTACAATCTTTTATTCATGAATAGCTGGTTTCATATTTTCTTTTTTTTTTCCTTTTTCTTTTTTTTTTTTTTTTTTTTGAGCAACAAGGCTGTTTATTTCACCTGGGTGCAGGCGGGCTGAGTACCAAAAGAGAGTCAGCAAAGGGTGATGGGATTATCATTAGTTCTTATAGGTTTTGGGATAGGCGGTGGAGTTAGAAGCAATGTTCTGCGGGCAGGAGGTGGATCTCACAAAGTACATTCTCAAGGGTGGGGAGAATTACAAATTACAAAGAACCTTCTCAAGGGTGAGGGAGATTACAAAGAACTTTCTTAAGGGTGGGGGAGGTTACAAAGTACATCAGTTAGGGTGGGGCAGAAACAAATCACAATGGTGGAATGTCATCAGTTAAGGCTATTTTCACTTCTTTTGTGGATCTGGGATGTGAGGAGCGCCTCTGCCCGGCCGCCCCGTCTGGGATGTGAGGAGCGCCTGTGCCCGGCCGCCCATCCTCTGGGATGTGAGGAGCACCTCTGCCCGGCTGCCCCATCCGGGAAGTGAGGAGCGCCTCTGCCCGGCCGCCCCGTCTGGGAAGTGAGGAGCGCCTCTGCCCGGCCACCCCGTCTGGGATGTGGGGAGCGCCTCTGCCCGGCCGCCCCGTCTGGGAGGTCTACCACAGAGGCCAGACGCAGTGTGGGGGCTGGACGTGGTGGCTCACGCCTGTAATCCCAGCACTCCAGGAGGCCAAGGTGGGTTGATCACTTGATGCTAGGGGTTCGAGACCAGCCTGGCCAACATGGTGAAACATATGAAAAATACAACAAACCAACCAACCAACCAACCAACCCAGCAACAACAAAACAGGTCTACCCTGGAGTCATACTCTATTTTTTTCTATTTTCCTCCCTTTCTGATCCTTTATCCCACTTTCTTTTTCTTCCTCTTCCTTCTCCTTCTTGTCAAAGACATAGAGGATTGAGTTATTATCACTGATCCATACAAAGTCCCTCTCTCATTTATTTTCTTTCATTCCCACCCCCCATTTCTATTCCTCGTCTTCGCATGTGCAACCTTCCTAATATGTTTGATATGCATCTTTTTGTTTGTATGTATTTTTAGAAAATGTTAAATAAAAAAAGATTTAAAACAAGCCCTGCAAAGGCAGGAAAGCTGAACTGGCTGCTGAGCCCCTTCTGCTTGGCCACGCAGTACCCACGCCTGTAGCCCCTGGAATCCTAGTGTGGGCTAAGGTGGAGTGGACCCTCTGGCTTGGTCACGGCGCAATGGGCCACCTGGAAACCATCCAAAAGAGACCTACCAGCCCGTGCCCTAGGTGCAGCTGCCACCTGCACGTCAGGCACCAGCAGCAATGGCCAGACCATCCCTGATTCTCCATGCCCTCCCCATCCCCGCCCCAACAGCAAGGACTCCCTGACAGGACGCTGTGGTAGTGGCTGTCAGGAAGTCGGCTGGGCGGGTGCATAAGGATAAAGATAGACTCTCAGCCCCATCCCGATGGCCACGACGTGCTCATCCCCTGGCAGCTCCTCAGCCCTATCCTAGTGGCCACAGAGTGGCATGCAGGCAGCAGCCTTGGGAACCCCGATTGCCCCTCCTCACACGTGCCCATCACACGACTTGGGCGACGGGGAGGTGAAGTCAGGTTGTGGCCCCAGCGGCGCCATGAGGAACGAGAACCTGCGCTCAGCCTCATCCCTGTGGCTGCAGAGTGCCAAGCGCCAGGTCCTGCACTCTGGGCGCGGGTCAGGAGCAGCTGGCAAGGGCAGCGCAGCCTGTGGGGCCCTTGGGCGTGGCCGGCCGCAGCTCCGGGAAGCCAGGTCAGCCCATGGGCGCTAGCCGCCACCAGCACATGGAGCAGGGGTCGCCGAGGATTGGGAATCTCCGACCAGGCGGGCGCCTCCAGCCGCGCGGACCCCGGGGCCAGCCCGGCCGCGGCAAGTCAGGCAGTCTGCGGCAGGAGCGCCGGGCATGGGCTTTGGCCCGGGGTGTAGGAGGCGCGCACCCTCTGGCCGGATGGGCGGCGCACTCAGGGCCCAGGAGGCCATCCCAGGGGAGCCCCGCCAGCCCCCGCCGGAGCCCGAGCTGCAGCTGCCACCTGCAAGTGGTGCGCTGGCTGCAGCAGTGGCAACCCCGGATCCCGTCCTCCCGCCTCACACCCATCAGCACGGACCCCGGGGGCGACGCAGTGGCGAAGTCGGGCTGTGGGCCCACGGGCGGCACCAGGCGGAGAAGCACCACTCAACCCCATCCCTGGGCTGCAGAGGGCCCAGCGCGGGGGCCCGGAGCATCGGGAGCCGGTGGAAGAGGAGAAGAGCGCGCAGGCCACAGTCAAACAGGCCCTGGGGCAGGGCGCGCCTTGCGCTCCAGGGAGCCCCGCCAGCCGGCGGCACCTGAGCAGCAACCGCGGCCTGCACTGGGCGCCGCGAGAGAGCTGCTAGGGCGGTTTCTCCGCCTAGGGCCTGTTGGGCGGGGCCGGCTAAGGTGCACGTGCTCGCTGGTCCTAACCGTTCTGTTGGGCGTTTCTGCTGAGAGGCGGGAGGCGCTGAGAGTATGTGCAAAGGTCCGTGGACGGACCGCATTGCTTGTTGTTGCGCTTCGGAGGCGGAGATCCCCGAAGGCGAGCTGAAATACGGCTGGAGAGTTCCCAGGATACAATTTGCAGCAGACGAGTATGGAAGACTACCAGCCGGAGTGGTGGCCCACCCTCAGGGAGCGCTTGTGCTCCGACGGCTTCTCATTTCCCCAATACCACATTAAATCATCTCATCTGAGGAGGATCCACAGAGCTGTCTTCTGTGGTAATCTGGAGAAACTGAACTACCTTCTGTTCACGTTATCATGACGCTGCCTGAGTAGTTGTCGACCTTGTTTTCACATTAACTGGCTGTTTTGTTGTGGCTGCACTTCTGTTTCATTACCTTCATCAGAATCATAGCTTGGAGGCTTCATAGCTCCCTGATTCAATTCTGTCCCATATTTCAACTTGTGGTATTTGGCTCTTTTCTGTTTAAGAGCATACTCCAACATTCTGATCATCCTCACGAGATCCTTCTTCAAATTTTCTTGGCCCTTCCTTTCTCCCTGTAGGAAGGCAATCTGGGCCGTAATTGTTGATGAGGTCTTGGAGCCTCCCTTCTGCTCCCAGAAGCTTTTGTTGCTCATGTCTCCAGCCACAATATCCTTGCAGGACAGAGTCTTGGCTGCAGACTGAGCCTGTACCTCACCCGTCTCCCACCGACTCTTGGTACTGGCCACGGCCATGCTGGGCAGCTCTATGGAGGCCTGGCGGGCTAGCTTGGGTGTCCTGCCAGTGGTACTTTCACAGCTGGGGAGTGGAGCCTGGGCCTGAGGTCTCCTGTGCGACTCTCCGCACCTGCGCCGGTGCCATGCGCCTCTCCGCGCCTTTTCTCACCATGGGGCAGCATTTCGGGGCCTCTTGAGGGACCCCTAGATGCTTCTACTCAAAGCCCCCAAAGCCAAGGAGCCTCCACTCCTCCGTCTGCAGCCCCCCCTCCCGGTTCTCGCTACGCAGGGTTCAGTGGCCTTGGGGCTGACGGAGGAGGTTGCGTCTGCCAAGGCCCCTACCAGCGCCTCCCTGGCTCATCCAGCCCACCTCCCTCCCACGCTGGCTCAAGCAAAGTGCTCTGGTCACCAGGAGCCCTTCCTGACCAGCCCCGGCCCCTTCTTGGCCTTCACCCCACCTGGCCTCCCCTGGAGGCCTAGCCTGGGTGCCGGGCCTGCTGGGTCCAGAGCCCACCCCGCCCTGAACAACCCCGAGCCCATATTTTCAAATATAATCAGATCATATACCTTCCTTGCTTAAAAAGGGCGAAACTCCATCTTAAAAAAAAAAAGCCTCAACATCTCTCTATTAAATATAGGATCTAAAGTCAATCCCATGGAACAAATAATCTTGAAAGGTTTCTAGACTGTCTTTTCGACTCACTTTGCTCTGTTTCAAAAAGGTTCACCAAGTCCCAAGAAAACAGAACAGCTTTCTGCTCATTGAACCCAGAGAACCCAGTTTTACACTGAAGATTTTATTTATTCTTCTCTCTGATTGGAAGAAAGCTACTTTCTTTTACTCTTCAAATAACAAGATAGTTTTTCATCCTTCACGTTAGGGCGTCTTTAACCAACTCCAAATTTCTTTCTGTCTTTCAAACCTTACAGCTTTCATAACACTTGAAACCATTTTACTAACCTGCTCTTTAAAATAGAGACAATCACTGTTTTCTTTATTTCTGGGTCTTTAATATCTAAAAGAGATATAGTAGATATGATAATATGGTAGGGGACAATGTATATGTAATGAGTATATGAGTGAAAGATATTGTGCTTTATTATGATATAAGGAATGGATAGATTTTACTATATTTTAAGCACAAAAATGGGTCAGATTTGGAATTGTATTCAACACTGAGGCAACAATGTAGAAGATGGCTTTTTAATACCTAATATTCTGATTTAATTCACTGTCCGAATGAAAAATACCCTTAGAAGGTTTGACTAAATACGTAATTTCTTGACCAAGTCTTGTTTTAGTCTTTCATATCCAAAAAAAT